AACATAGTGAGACCCTGTCTCTACAAAAATAAAAAAATGAAAATTAAAAAAATTATTGCACAGAGAATAAAGGAATAAAAGCAATTTGGATCATAAAGCATTTACTGATTCCCCCCTTTTCATAGTTGGAGTTAATTTTCCTTTTATTGGTTCACAATTTCTTAACTCTTCAACTGCATTAAACTGTAAGATTAGAGCCAGGAGTTAGGGTGCCATCCACTTTTCCCCTCTATGGTCTTAGATTCTTTTTTTTTTATAGCCCGCATGCTTCTTTGGAAAGTGAGGTAATTGTGTCAAATAGGATAGCCTTGAGTGGGGCCCAGAGGTTGTAAAATTTTATGTCTGTACCTGATTCACCTGGTAACTTGCTAAAAATACCGATGTCCAGGCCTACCTTTCTAGATTCGGATACATAAAGTGACACTTTCCATATTAAATAAGCTGCTCTAAGTGTTTCTGAAGTTCAGGAACGTTTGGGACCATCAGATCCAGCAATTGACTCTCAAAGGCTGCGGACTGGAATTAGTACGTCGTGCTGCCGTTGCCAGGCATTTTATATTTTCCTAGGCTGAGGCTTCCCAGGCTGTTGCTTTTTTTCCCCCCACCTTTGCAGATGGATTTTGCAGGCTGTTAAATCCCACTCCCGAAGACCTGCCCTGACAGCGCCTCTTTCCTAAGTGCTGTTACAGGGAGCTGAGCTTGCCGAGGTAGACAGTGGCCACGTGACTGCTAAACCGGTTGCCAGAGGCGCGGCCATTTTTGGGGCGGGCACCCAATCTCTCGCCCTGTAAACTGCGGGGTGACGGGACGCTGTTACTAGGACTCAAGATGGCCACCGCGCCCGCTAGTCATCTCGCTAGCCCGCGCGCCAGTGAGCTGGCACGAGACACGCGGTGGCCCACGGCGTCTGGGGACGATCTCCAGCCCTTCGCACGGGGCGGAGCGCCCGCCTTCCCTCCAATCAGCACGCCGGGCCGGCTAGCCAGGGGCCGCCCGCGCGCGGGGTGTGTGAGGACGCGCTCCCAGTCGCTGAGTGCCTGAGCCGGGAAGCAGTTGCTGTGGTACCTGCTGCTGCCCGAGCGGACGTAGAGCATCGGACGCGGGCGCCGTGGCGCTGGGCAGGAGGGCGAAGCCATGACGTCAGTCAGGTAACGAGCGGGCGGCTGCCTTGACTGCTCCGGTATTTCTAACTTGTGTTTTGTGTTTTTTTAGAGAAAATATTCTCTTTGGAATGGGAAATCCTCTGCTTGACATCTCTGCTGTAGTGGACAAAGATTTCCTTGATAAGTAAGTATTAAACTCTTCATATGCACTATGTGTGAAGAGTGTAATTTTCGTTTCTGTTATACAGGTATTCTCTGAAACCAAATGACCAAATCTTGGCTGAAGACAAACACAAGGAACTGTAAGTGCATTAAACCATTGGTTGTAAATAGTACTTACTTTTTTCTACTGTGATTTCCTTATAGGTTTGATGAACTTGTGAAAAAATTCAAAGTCGAATATCATGCTGGTGGCTCTACCCAGAATTCAATTAAAGTGGCTCAGGTTGGTTAATTATTTTAAAAGTTAAAAGGATTCCCATTAAATTATTTATGTTCCTGTTTTACAGTGGATGATTCAACAGCCACACAAAGCAGCAACATTTTTTGGATGCATTGGGATAGATAAATTTGGGGAGATCCTGAAGAGAAAAGCTGCTGAAGCCCATGTGGATGCTCATTACTACGAGCAGAATGAGCAGCCAACAGGAACTTGTGCTGCATGCATCACTGGTGACAACAGGTCAGTGTAATTCCAAGGGAACCACTATACTAAATATTACTTGCTTATTCTTTGGTTGTTTTAGGTCCCTCATAGCTAATCTTGCTGCTGCCAATTGTTATAAAAAGGAAAAACATCTTGATCTGGAGAAAAACTGGATGTTGGTAGAAAAAGCAAGAGTTTGTTATATAGCAGTAAGTACTTACCTAATTCAAATCTCTAGTACTTCTAATTTTCCCTCCTTTTTTCTTCATCCAGGGCTTTTTTCTTACAGTTTCCCCAGAGTCAGTATTAAAGGTGGCTCACCATGCTTCTGAAAACAACAGGATTTTCACTTTGAATCTATCTGCACCGTTTATTAGCCAGTTCTACAAGGAATCATTGATGAAAGTTATGCCTTATGTTGATATACTTTTTGGAAATGAGACAGTGAGTTACCTTTCCTTTTTCAAAAGAACCTGATTCAGACACCAGTTGTTTCCTCCACTCCCAGACTTACCACATCTGAGAGAAACCTGACATGTGGGCATACTTCAGCGATCCTTAATAGAGTGGCCCTCTTGCTTCCAAGTGTCTTGAAGCTGCCAGCCAGATCTCTAACATACGTCAGTACAGGAAAAGGCAAGAGAAGGATTGTGAAAGCTGTCATCTATAGGTTTCTTCGACTTCATTGTGGCCTTTGGATGAGAAGGGCTGGTTATAAGAAAAAATTATGGAAAAAGGCACCTGCAAGAAAAAAGCGATTGAGGGAATTTGTATTCGGCAATAAAACCCAGAGTAAACTCTTAAGATAAAATGACGACGTCCTTCTGGAAGAGGTGAAACTGGTATGTCCATGATCCTTATCAGAAGTGTCATGATCGAACAAACCTGAAAGTATAGATCAGAAGTTTCACTTGTTTCTCAGTTATTGAATATGTATCTTTGTGTACATATCTGCAAAAATGGATAAGTAAAAATCTCGATGTAAATTGTATCAATGAATATGTAAACATACAGTGACAACACTGAACTTATAAAAGTTTTAAAACTTAAAAAAAAAGCTCAAATTTGTAAAAGACATGTAAAAAGAAGGTGGAAAATGTATTTAGAATCAGGGAATGATGCTAAAAGTTTGGTAGAGACAAAAGAGAAAAGAAAGTCCCAAAAGTGGTTTAAGTTTGCAGCAGATGCTGATGATATCAAAACAATCTTCACTTAAAAAAAAAAAAAAGACTCCAAAGTACAAGCAACAAATGGAAAAAATAGATAAATTAGACATCATCAAAATTAACAATTTTTGGGCATCGAAGGACACTAACAAGAATGTGAAAAGACAACTAGTGGAATGGGAGTTAATATTTGCAAATCATATATCTGATAAAGGATTCATATTCAGAATATTTAACACAGTAACAACTCAACAATAAGCAAACTAACAACATAATTCAATAATGATCAAAGGAATTTAATAAACATTTATTCGAAGAAGATATACAGATGGCCAGTAAACACATGAAAAGATGCTCAACATAACCATTCAAGAAGTGCAAATCAAAACCAAAATTAGATACCACTTCACACCCATCAGAATGACAATTGTTTTAAAAAATGGAAATTAACAAGTATTGGTGAAGATGTGGAGAAATTGGAAACACTTGTGTATTGCTGGTGGGAATGTAAAATGGGAATGTAGAAGACAATTTGGTGGTTCCTCAAAATGTTAAACATAGAATTATTACCATATGATCTAGCAGTTCTACTTCTAGGTATATTACCCAAAATAACTGAAAGCAGGGACTCAGATAATTGTACACCAATGTCCATAGCAGCATTATTCACAATAGCTAAGATAGAAGCAAATCAAATATTCATCAACAGATGAATAAACAAAATTTCATGTATATATACAATGGAGTATTATTTAGCCTTAAATAAAATTTTGATACATGCTACAACATGAATGAATTTTGGAAATACTATGTTAAGTAAAATAAGCCAGACACATCAGACAATTATTGGATTTTCTAAGAAGAATTCCACTTACAAGAAGTATCTAGAATAGGCAAATTCATAGAGACACATAGTAGGATAGTGATTACCTGGGAGTGGGGTGGGGAGGAATGAGGCATTATTGTGTAATAAGTACAGAGCTTCTGTTTGGGATGATGAAAAAGTTCTGGAAATGGATAGTGGTGATAGTTGCGCCACACTGTGAATGTATTTAGTGCCAATGAATTGCATACTTAAAATGGAAAATTTTATCATATGTATAGTTTACCACAATTTTTTTGAAAAAGTTTTATTCTACAAATCAGTAAACTTAAAAGTTGGATCACAGCTTAGCATAGATTATTAAAGGAATTATTTTTCCCCACCTAGAAGAGGAAGTGGTAAAACTGTAAGCTGCTACGTGGCTGTAAGTCATGGGGCAAGAAAATCTTTTCTCTTTTGGTATGATTATTGTTCATTTGAATTCGCTTCAAGAGGTATTTATATAGTACCTAAGTACCTATTATGGCAGACCAATAAGCAGTGGATACATAGTATATTTTAGAACATCTGTCATTACGTGGACTATAGAATAATAAAGATTGGCTATAAGACAATTAGAGGTATTTGGTATTTTATTGAAGCAGTCTCAAAAGGTCTGTTGATAAATAAATTGATTTCTAGGGGTACGCCTCAGTGTTTACCCTGCCTTTGCTTAAGTAAACAGTGATTTAGATAAAGCTATATTTGCATATAATTCAAATGCAAATAATACAACACCTTAATACATACTAGGTAAGTTGAAGGTCAAAATCAGATTTTTTTAAATGTTAGTAGACTCTAAATATCAGTTGAGTGATGAAATTTAATAGGGATAATAAAAATTATATCGTATTTGATTATAAAAAGCAAGTAGAGTAAAATGCTTTATCCCTTTAATCTCATCATCCATTGTTTTTCTCCTTGAATACTATAGTGATAATGTTATCTTCAGTTTTCCAGGAAAAAAGAGACATTTTACTTCTAAAATGTGACGAAGGATAAAATATAGTTATCAGAGAATATACGTAGGATTCTTTAATATTTCCCCCCTCAAAAAAATAAAGTATACTGTGTTTAGTATAAATTTTTAAAATGTCAAAACTCAGCTAAAATCAAACACACTTGGCCCTTATTTTCTACATGTCACCTTCCTCTTGTCAGAGGATTGTACAGTAGTAATGATGATTTAAAACTTCTGATAGCCTCAATATTTAAAAAAAATAATACCTTGTCCACAAAGATTATTTCTTCACAGGCAATGATCAATGATCCCTGTGAGACAAGAAATAAATAAGATAAACCTGATGATTACCCCAGCTAACTCCTTGGAGATAATTTCCAGGCAACAGAAGAAAGGTAACTAAGGCCAAGCACAGTGGCTCACGCCTGTAATACCAGCACTTTGGGAGGCTGAAGCGAGTGGATCCTTTGAGGTCAGGAGTTCAAGACCAGCCTGGCCAACATGGTGAAACCCCCTCTCTACTAAAAATACAAAAAAGCCTGGCAGGGTGGTTGTGCGCCTGTAATCCCAGCTACTCGGGTGGCTGAGGCATGAGAATTACTTGAACCTGGGAAGCAGAGGTTGCAGCGAGCCAAAATTGCACCACTGCACTCCAGCCAGTGTGATTGAGACTCTGTCTCAAAAAGAAAAAAGAAGGGTATCTCAAGTAGACCCTTGCAGTCTCTTTTAATGAGGAGTTGGAGCCGGAAGTTCAAGGAGTCTAAGACAGCTAGTGTTTGTAAGTTAAAAGTACCAGAGAAGAAATAGCTGAATAGAGGGAGAACACAGGACATTTGCAGAATCCCAACAAGTCTTCAGCTGAGTATGAATCAGTGCATTTTTGTGAAGAAATTAAGGAAGACCACAAAAAGAACCACCTAAAAAGATTGTAGAAGACAATCCTCAGTGCACACATGAGGACCTATAACCATTCCTATCCTACTAGTCAGAGTGGATAACCTCGTAATTCACGAGGCTTCAAGTAGAGTATTAAAAGGAATTTTGTCTCATTAGCAGGTTAAAATCAGCTCTAGACTAGATGTTCTGGTCCCTCCTGTCAATATTATTACAATATATTTGACAACCTTTATGAAATGGACAAATTTGTTAAAAGACACAAAGTACTAAATCATACTCAAGAAGAAATAGAAAAAGTCTGTTTAGATTATTAAAGAAATTGAATTTGTAGTTAAAACCCTTGCTACAAAGAAACTTCAAAGGCTGAATTGCTTCAGTGTTTAATTCTTTTCTGTTTGTTTGTTTGTTTGTTTTGAGACAAGGTCTCACTCTCTCACCCAGGCTATAATACAATGGCACAATCATGTCTCACTGCAAGCTCAAACTCCTGGGTTCAAATGATCCTCCTACCTCAACCTCCCGAGAAGCTAGGACGACAGGTGCAAACCACCACAGCTGGCTAATTTTTAATTTTTGTAGAGAGGAGGTCTCGTTTTGTTGCCCAGGCTGGTTTCAACCTCCTGCACTGAAGCGAGTCCTTCTACCTCAGCCTCCCAAAGTGCTGGGATTACAAGCATGAGCCACTGCACTTGGCAGTGTTGAATTTTAACACAGATTTCAGAAAGATGTAGTACCAATTGTATACAAACTGTCCCAGAAAATTGAAGAGGGAGAAATATACCTATCTTATTTCATGAGGTCAGCATTACCTTCATACCAAAAACAAAGTATTGCAAGAAAACTACAGACCAATATCCCTCATAAACACAGATGTAAAAATTCTTCAAATAATTTTAGCACATCAAACCGAACAATATATTAAAAGAGTAATTCATCATGACTAGGAGTGTAGAATTGGTTTAGCATTTTGAAATCCATCAATGTAATTAAATATGTTAAGACTAAAAAGAAAAATCACATGATTATCCTAAAAGCTTTTGAAAAATCCAGACATCTATTTCTGTTAAAAGCCCTCGGAGGCTGGGCATGGTGGCTCATGCCTGCAATCCCAATAGGGATTGGTGAGGGTCAGGAGTTTGAGACCAGCCTGGCCAACATTGCAAAACCTCATCTCTACTAATAATACACAAAATAGCAGGGCATGTTGGTGGGCACCTGTAATTCCAGCTACTTGGGAGGCTGAGGCAGGAGAATCGCTTGAACTGGGGAGGCAGAGGTTGCAGTGAGCCAAGATCATGCCACCACACGCCAGCCTGGGCAACAGGGTGAAACTGTGTCAAAAAAAAAAAAAAAACCCTTGGAATAGTAGAAGCATGAAAAAATCCAGATTTAGAAAGAAGGAAGTAAAACTGTCTCTATTATCAAAAGCATGATCATCTTCATACAAAATCTGATGTCATCTTCAAAAAGCTATTAGAACTGGCTGGGCATAGTGCATCACGCCTGTAATCCCAGCACTTTGGGAGGCCGAGGCTGGTGGATCATTTGAGGTCAAGAGTTCTAGACCAGTGTGGCCAACATGGCAAAACCGCGTCTCTACTAAAAATACAAAAATTAGCTGGGCATGGTGGCACACGCCTGTAATTCCAGCTACTTGGGAGGCTGAGGCAGGAGAACCCGGGAGGCTGACCTGAGGCAGGAGAACCCAGGAGGCGGAGGTTGCGATGAGCCGAGATCATGCCACTGCACTCCAGTCTGGGCGACAGAGCAAGACTCTGTCTCAAAAAAAAAAAAAAAAAAAAAGCTATTAGAACTAAGTGACGTAGCAAGATTGTAGCATACAGAATAAAAAATTTAAATCTCAAATGTATTTTTCTATATTAGCAAGAAACAACCAGAAATTTAAAAATACGATTTCCAATACCATCAAAAAGTATAACAAAGTATTTACTTTGGGATAAACCAGACCAAAGATGTATACACTGAACACTACAAAACATTGTTGAAAAAATTTAAGAAGACCCAAATGGGAGATATATCATGTTCATAGATTAGAAGACTCTGTATTGTTAAATATAAATTCTACTCAAAATAATCTATAGTTTAGTGTAATTCAGTCAGAATTTCAGAAGTTTTTTTTAAAGTCAAGTTGATTCTAATATTTATATGGAAAAGCACTGGACTAGAGTAGCCAAACCAACGTGGATTTTAAAAACCAAATCAGAAGACCTTTACATGATTTGAAGACTTATTACAAAGCTACAGTAATCCAGACAATGTGGCATTGGTGTAATGATAGACAAATAGTCAATGGAACAGAAGGGAACGTCCAGAAATAGACCTAAATTTATTTTTCAACAATGTTTCAGAGGCTTTTTCATGGAGGAAGAAAACAGTCTTTTTGACAAGTCGTTCTGGAGCAATTAAATATCCATATCTAAAAACGCAAACTTCAACCCACGTAACAAACAACTGCACGGCTATTAGAATGTCTGAAAGTGTGACCATACCAAATATTGGTAAGGATATATGGAGCAGCTAGAATGTAAAATGGTACAACTACTTTGGAGAATGGTGTTCTTGTTTCTTACAAAGTTAAATATACATCCTCCAAATGACCTAGCTATCCCACTCCTAGATATTCACCCAGGACAGATGAAAGCATCTGTCCATGTAAAGACATACACAGGTGTTTATAGCAGCTTTATTTGTAATGGCCAAAGTCTGGAAAACAAACCAAACATCCACAACTAGTAACTGGTTAAACAAATTGTGATATTTCCATAGAATAGAATACTACTCAACTATAAAAGAATTGTACTATTGATAAGAAATGAACCAACAGCATAGAAGAATTTTAGAATACCTATGCTGAGTGTAAGATACTGTAAAGTACATTCTATATGATTCTATTTATATTCTAGAAAGTGCTAACAAATTTATGGTGATGGCAGATCCATTGTTGTCTGGGGACAGGGTTATGCTATGAGGCAGTGATCACAAACGGGCATGAGGAAACTTTTAGGAGTAATAGATGTGTTCCCATTGAGGTTGTGGTTGCAGTACTTTATACATACGTCAAGTTTTATCTAATTAAACACTTTTAGTTTGTGCAGATAATTGTATGTCAGTTATACCTCAGTAAAGCTATTAAAATGAATATATACTTTGATTCCATTTATATGTTTAAAAGTAGGAAACATTATTCTAAAGCCATTAAGTTCCAAAAATACACTGCTAAAATGAAGAAGTGCCAATTTGTTATTTTTTGATCACCATATATGAAACTTCTGTTATTTCCATGGAAGATCCCCTTATATTTAAGTAGCAATGTCAAGCCAGAGGAAGAGTGTTTTGATAGTCCTGGGTTCTAATCATGACAACTAAAAATTATCATAACCTACCATTGAATAATGCTTTAAAGTTAAAAAGGGTATTCACAAAAACCGTCATTTAATCTACAAGGCAATTCCATGTGTTTTTCTAATGCATGTAAAGTTTCAGCTTGGCTCATGGAATATATTCTCAATTTTTGTTAGGTAATGTTGGTAGTAGTTTTAGGAGTATTGATCATGTTATCTATTAAGTTTCACTTCACTTTAACTTGCTTTGATAACTCACACTCTTCATTCATTCCTGTTAAAACATAATGAATATAGTACCAAGTGCATGAGGGAAAACTCACAGCTATTGGGCTGCTCTCTGCTATACCACCTTACTTCTGTTCCAACAAAGTTATTTGCTTACAAAAGTTAATTATGTTTTTCCTAAACTTGGTGAAATTTGTGTTCATTATTTAATTATTTAACATTATATATTCTGATGAAATATGAATGCAAGTAGAATGAGAATTAGTTTAATGAGTTAAGGTTGGTTCCAAAACTAAATACATATGAGTTATTTTTAATGTTGCTATTGAATTGGATGTGGGCATGAAAAGTATAAAAGATTAAAGGCAGTAAAAAGCTGTAAACATCTGTATTCAGGAGTGCTTCATAGGTGTTTTTATGTTTTCTCTCTGCTTTAAAGAAGTTGAAACTAGGCCAGGAACCATAGCGCACACCTGTAATCCTAGCACTTTGGGAGGTTGAAGTGGGAGGATTGCTTGAGCAGAGGTGTTGGAAACCAGCCTGGGCAACATAGTTGGACCCCATCTCTCCAATTATTTTCTTAAAATTAGCCAGGCATGGTGGCACACACTTGTATTCCCAGCTATTCGGGAGGCTAAGGTGGGAGGATCGCTTGCACCTGGGAGGTTGAGGCTGCAGTGAGCTACGATCATGCAACTGCACTCCGGTCTGGGTAACAGAGTAAGACCCTGTCTAAAAATAAAATTTTTAAGAAAGTAAAATGAGAATTCATAAACTATGAATTCTAGATGTGGTTCTACAAGAAAAACTCTAGAATGTCAGTCTGTAGGCATGCTCAAAGGTTTTGACCCTATTTTTTTTTTTTTTTTTTTGAGACAGAGTCTTGCTCTTATTGCCTAGGCTGGAGTGCAGTGGCACCATCACAGCTCACTGCAACCTCCACTTCCCAGGTTCAAGCAATTCTCGTGTCTCAGCTTCCCGAGTAGCTGAGACTACAGGCGTGCACAACCATGCCTGGCTAATTTTTGTATTTTTAGTAGAGATGGGGTTTTGCCATGTTGGCCAGGCTGATTTTGAACTCCTGGCCTCAAGTGATTTTGAACTGCCCACCTCTGCCTCCCAAAGTGCTGAGATTACAGGTGTGAGCCCCCCACCCAGCTGACCCTATTTTAAATATTAGCAAATGATGTATCTTTATATATTAAAATAAAATGTTTAGATTATGAAAGCTATTTTTTGTTCCCTTAATTTAATCATCACTCTGATTTATTTATCAACTACTATTCCTTTTCCTCATCTGTAAATTGAGGGGATTTGCATAGAAATACTAGATAATCTTTTAAATTTTTTCTTAAAGCTTAAACATGTTATAAAACTGATGATTCATTTTTTTTCCACATTCTAAGATTAATACTGTTAGATTTTATTATAAATTAATAAAGTTCCTCTTTTAACATGTAAAATAATGCCTGACATTTCTTTTAGGTAGTTCTGA